CCTGCTGGCAACGGCACCTTCAGGTTGGTGCCTGGCCACTACAGTTCCTGCTGGGTGTAGCCCCAGGTGATGGGCTGAGGGGGAAAGGGCAGGCCCTTGTCCTGGTGGCAACGCCTGGCAGACGTGTGCAGTGGGCCGGTTGTCTCACAGGCCTCTAGGATGTGCCCAGCCTGCCACACCGCCTCCAGGAAGCAGAGCGTCATGCAGGTCTTCTGGCCAGAGCCCCAGTGAGTGCCCACGGAGGCCCCCAGCACACCCAACGTGGCTTGATCACCTGCCTGTCCAGCTCTGGTGGGCCAAGAACCCACCCAACAGAATAGGCCAGCCCATGCCAGCCGGCTTGGCCCGCTGCAGGCCTCAGGCAGGCGGGGCCCATGGTTGGTCCCTGCGGTGGGACCGGATCTGGGCCTGCCTCTGAGAAGCCCTGAGCTACCTTGGGGTCTGGGGTGGGTTTCTGGGAAAGTGCTTCCCCAGAACTTCCCTGGCTCCTGGCCTGTGAGTGGTGCCACAGGGGCACCCCAGCTGAGCCCCTCACCGGGAAGGAGGAGACCCCCGTGGGCACGTGTCCACTTTTAATCAGGGGACAGGGCTCTCTAATAAAGCTGCTGGCAGTGCCCAGGACGGTGTCTTCGTGGCCTGGGCTTGGTGGTGGGAGTTGAGGGACAGGGAGTTGGCAGAGGCCCCTCCCAGCCTGCCATGTGACACTGTACTTCCTCCACGGTGGGCTCAGCCCTGCCCTCATCCTCACAGCCGCAGCCAAGCTGCAGTTGGTAGGGGATCCACCGACACACCAGGCTGCCTGGGCTGGTCTCTGGGTTGGGAGCTGCCCCAGGTGCTGAGGAGGGCAGCTCCCTGGCTGGTGAGGCCCCTCCCAGAACCACCCTTGGACTGAGCTCTGGGGAGGGATGGTACCAGGTGGGTGAGGGGGGCTGCCTGGGGAGGGAGGGGTTCCTATGGGGCGTGGCGAGGCTGGCCCAGCCCTCTCCCCGCCCATATATGTAGGGCAGCAGCAGGATGGGCTTCTGGACTTGGGCGGCCCCTCCGCAGGCGGACCGGGGGCAAAGGAGGTGGCATGTCGGTCAGGCACAGCAGGGTCCTGTGTCCGCGCTGAGCCGCGCTCTCCCTGCTCCAGCAAGGACCATGAGGGCGCTGGAGGGGCCAGGCCTGTCGCTGCTGTGCCTGGTGTTGGCGCTGCCTGCCCTGCTGCCGGTGCCGGCTGTACGCGGAGTGGCAGAAACACCCACCTACCCCTGGCGGGACGCAGAGACAGGGGAGCGGCTGGTGTGCGCCCAGTGCCCCCCAGGCACCTTTGTGCAGCGGCCGTGCCGCCGAGACAGCCCCACGACGTGTGGCCCGTGTCCACCGCGCCACTACACGCAGTTCTGGAACTACCTAGAGCGCTGCCGCTACTGCAACGTCCTCTGCGGGGAGCGTGAGGAGGAGGCACGGGCTTGCCACGCCACCCACAACCGTGCCTGCCGCTGCCGCACCGGCTTCTTCGCGCACGCTGGTTTCTGCTTGGAGCACGCATCGTGTCCACCTGGTGCCGGCGTGATTGCCCCGGGTGAGAGCTGGGCGAGGGGAGGGGCCCCCAGGCCCCTGACCCTGTTCTTCCCTCCTGGCTGCAGGCACCCCCAGCCAGAACACGCAGTGCCAGCCGTGCCCCCCAGGCACCTTCTCAGCCAGCAGCTCCAGCTCAGAGCAGTGCCAGCCCCACCGCAACTGCACGGCCCTGGGCCTGGCCCTCAATGTGCCAGGCTCTTCCTCCCATGACACCCTGTGCACCAGCTGCACTGGCTTCCCCCTCAGCACCAGGGTACCAGGTGAGCCAGAGGCCTGAGGGGGCAGCACACTGGATCGGACCGCTGCCTCCCCACCCCACTGCAGGAGCTGAGGAGTGTGAGCGTGCCGTCATCGACTTTGTGGCTTTCCAGGACATCTCCATCAAGAGGCTGCAGCGGCTGCTGCAGGCCCTCGAGGCCCCGGAGGGCTGGGGTCCGACACCAAGGGCGGGCCGCGCGGCCTTGCAGCTGAAGCTGCGTCGGCGGCTCACGGAGCTCCTGGGGGCGCAGGACGGGGCGCTGCTGGTGCGGCTGCTGCAGGCGCTGCGCGTGGCCAGGATGCCCGGGCTGGAGCGGAGCGTCCGTGAGCGCTTCCTCCCTGTGCACTGATCCTGGCCCCCTCTTATTTATTCTACATCCTTGGCACCCCACTTGCACTGAAAGAGGCTTTTTTTTAAATAGAAGAAATGAGGTTTCTTAAAGCTTATTTTTATAAAGCTTTTTCATAAAACTGGTTGTAGTTGCACAGCTACTGGGAGGGCA